GTTGCAGGGTAGAAAGGATTTCCTCCGGTCGTTCTTCCATACCCTTCTCACGTTGAAGACGGCCACGGGCCTTGCGCCAAGCTGGACGAATAAAATACACGGTGAAGAGAGCGGGGCCGCGCAGTGACGGGCTTCCCGCCAGGGGACCCCACCCGCAGGCCCTACAGTCACCTGCACCCAAAGGCCCTGGCGCGCCCCCGGGCCGCGCCACCGCCCCTGCTGGGCCCGCGCAGCGTCTGGAGGCCGAGCCAGTGCTGCTGCAAGATCCGACCGCGTCCAGTCGCCATAGAGACAAGGAGTTCACCACAGGACCGCGCCAGGGCTGAAACGAAGAGTGCACGCACCGCCCCCACGCCCGCACGTCGCCACACCCCTTATGCGCATGCGCGCGTGAGCAAAAGTAACGGTATGCCCACCCTTGCGCAGACGGCACCGCGCCAGACACCCGCTCACAGAGCGGGCTTCTAGAAACTTCCGGGCCTCGGCTTCCTTACCCACCCCTAACATTCTGCCGCCTAGGGCGCCAAGCCAAGTTCGCGGCTTAACCATTTAGGAAACCGGTGCCTGCTTTGCAGCGGCCTCGTTCATCCCCACTTGCTGACTCTTTATTGTCCAGTTTTTCTGAAAACACAGTAAAACGCAAAAACTAAATCATTTGCCCACGCGGAATTGGCAAGACCACAGTCCAAGGGGGTATTTCCCACTGTGCACAGTCCTCTCTATAAGGATCAGGAAAACACGTAGATTGTAACTGCTAATTTGGCTTTTGCAAGTCCCGCCTGAACCACGTAGGGTGGGTGGTACCAATTCCCCCACCAACACCCCACTTTCCGCCGCTCCAGGGACGCGCAGCGTCTGCGCCGACGCTGGGCGCGGAGGCGTCTGGGGGCGCGGGAAGGACCTGCGCCGTGCTCTGGCCGCCTTGAATTGTGGGAGATGTAGTCTCTTTTGCGCGCCTCTTTGCCGTATCCCAGTTAAGAGCGAGGTTTTCAAACTACTATTCCCAGGAAGACGGGGGTTTCCCAGGTGACTTTGCGAAGGCATGGCGGGGACACTGTGAATGTCAGCCCAGAAGGTGATCAGAGCCTGTTAATTAAAATGGAAAGAAGACAGAAGGGAAGGTAGACATCAGGTTCTCCCTGGAGACTTTTCGTTTTCATTTACGCTGCGGAAACTGACGTTTTTGCCTAACACCCCATGTAATGTAAACGTATAGGCTTGAGTACGTGTCCGGCCGCATGTGTAGTGAACCCTAAAGCTTTCCTAATTGTAGTTAGCATCGTCCCTAAGCGGAACGATTTTCCGTGAACATGATTTGTACTTTTCTACGAGCCGTACAGTATACGGAGAAGCTGCACAGGTCCTCGGCAAAGCGATTGCTTTTGCCATACATCGTGCTTAACAAAGCGTGCTTGAAGACTGAGCCCAGTTTGAGATGTGGGCTTCAATATCAAAAGAAAACGCTGCGACCTAGATGTATTCTTGGAGTCACCCAGAAAACCATCTGGACGCAGGGACCGAGCCCCCGAAAAGCAAAGGAGGATGGCAGCAAACAAGTGTCTGTGCACAGGAGTCAGAGAGGGGGAACCGCCGTCCCAACATCACAAAAAGGTAAAAAGGAGTACTTTAATGATTGGGCTTTCACCCGTAACCCATTGGTGTTTTCTCTTCACAGTGAAAGAAGCCGGAAGAGATTTTACCTATTTAATAGTGGTGCTTTTTGGAATCAGCATTACAGGTTGCAAAAAACAGCAAGTATAAGCCCTTGAATATTTTTTAAACTGGACCTTCGCTTCATCTTTGTTTTCTGTGATTTCAGGTGGCTTGTTTTACACGATTTTCAAAGAACTTTTTTCTTCATCCAGTCCTAGCAAGATATATGGGAGAGCCTTAGAAAAATGCAGATCACATCCTGAGGTTAGTTCTCAAGATTGAGTTACATGAACTCTACACAAAATAAAGCACTGTCCTTGTTCTGCAGGTGATCGGTGTCTTTGGTGAGTCTGTTAAAGGCTATGGGGAGGTGACAAGGCGGGGTCGCCGGCAGCATGTCAGGTACTGTGGCTTGAATTCAGAGGAGGCTCTGGGAACTTAGACTGATCTTTCGTTTTCTCGACAGGTTCACTGAATATGTAAAAGATGGGCTGAAACACACGTGTGTGAAATTCTACATTGAGGGCTCTGAGCCAGGGAAGCAAGGAACGGTGTATGCGCAAGTGAAAGAGGTGTGGGAATCATGGGATGTGGGGTCAGAGGTAATAATACCTGGAAACACTACATTTTTTTCAGAACCCAGGAAGTGGTGAATATGATTTTCGATATATATTTGTAGAAATTGAATCTTATCCTAGAAGAACTATTATCATTGAAGATAATCGATCCCAAGATGATTAAAATAGGGTTTCTGATGGATGTTGAATGGCGTGGACTCGCTACTCCGTTCTTCACAGCTGCCTTCCAGAATGTGTTCAAAAGAAAGACAAGAAGGAGTGTATGGCTTATAAAGTGAATCTAATACAGTATTTGTTGCATTTAAACAAACTAGACATTTTCTTACGGAAAAATTATGAAATACAGCATATTTTATGTTCTCCCATTGACTCAATCATGACAATATTTCTGCTTTAACACCATCTTTCATGATTAGAAATGTTTGTTATTGGAAATGTTACACCATGTAAATAAAGGAAATAGATTTTAGTATTGTATTCATTTTATATTATAGAACTGCATAATGTCTGCAGAATAAAATTAAAACTAACAAATATGTCATTAGCAGCTGCCCTCCGCATACTTTGGAATCTGACTTGAGATAAGCATGTGAAAATGGTTGAGGGCCATAGGGAACCAGATGGTAAATACATTCTTCAAAATTGTGTGAGTTTTAGGAATCTGTCTCATATTTCGCGCTTCATGAATTAAGGGCCTAGTACATAGCGGGAAAAGTACACACTCCCAAGTTGGGTAGACCTGGGCACCCACCCCACCTTTTCTAGCAGGTGCGTGGTCAAGTGTCCCTGTTGTGTGGGTTGTTAGGATGGCAGTGTGATGAGAGGTACAAGCCTGGACCATAGAAGGCAGCCATGAAGTGCCCTCATCCCCTTTAGAACTTACTTGCACTGATACTTCTGACTGCCAAAAGAACATGGGAGTGAATGAGAGACATTCAAATACGTGTGTGAGGCCCCTTAAAGAAAAAAAAAAAAAAAAAGGAAATTCTATTTTATTTGAAATATTTGCTGGGGATTTGGAAAAAAGTGACCTTCACTTACAAGATCCTGATTCCATATCTATGTAAGTGCTATGTGCATTGGGAGGGGTCTAGAACCATGTTTATCTGCGGTGGCTTCAGTGTGAGGTATCCCCTCTGATGTGTTTGTTCCTTCTCCCCGAGAACTGTCTGTAGAGGAATTTCTGATGTGTTCTTGAAATTTTGGGATATTCAGGATAGAGAGACCTCCAGGCAATCTATCTCCCCTTTTTACTTTATCTCCCTGCTTAATTTAGTTAGTTTCTTGGTTTGACTGCTTGTTTTAGATGTTTTTAATTATAAAAATTTCCAACATTTAAGGAGTATAGAAAATATAACAGACACTCGTCTCCCTGACGTAACACACTTTGACTGAATGAGGCCTTAACTTAGGCTTTCTCTCCTAATCGTTTTTTCCTTTGCTATAGAATGTTCAGTTTCAGGATTCACTGAAATGTCAACATTTAACAGGCTGAGAAGTTCCACTTGCTATCCTAAACTCAAAAAAGCAGCCCTGCTCTTCAAACAACCTGCTCAAACTGTAGCTTGCTGAAGAAGCCCGGCATCTGAGCTCAGGTGGGGATTTAGCCACCCTCCATGGCCCTGTCATTTGACTTAAGACTGTTTGCTTTTTCTGTATTCATTTTTATGCACCTGCCATTTTACAATATGCTCATGCCCCTTTAAGATCTGAGCTTTTGGCCAGGCGAGGTGGCTCATGCCTATAATCCCAGCACTTTGGGAGGCTGAGGCAGGTCAATCACTGGAGGTCAGGAGTTCAAGACCAGCCTGGCCAACATGGTGAAACCCTATCTACTAAAAATTCAAAAAAAAAAAAATTAACCAGGCACGTTGACACACTCCTGTAATCTCATCTACTCAGGAGACAGGAGAAGCGCTTGAACCCAGGAGGCAGAGGTTGCAGTGAGCCAAGATCATGTCACTGCACTCCAGCATGAGTGACGGAGTGTGACTTCGTCTCAAAAAAAAAAAACAAAAAACAGATCTGAGCTTTTATAATTAGAAATAAAACTAAATTACTTTTTCAAAAGGAAAAACTCTGTACCAATAAGAGATTCTTCTGTATAGCCACAGGAAAATGTGATGTGTAACTCTCTAGATCTCTGTTTTCATTCCCTCTGATGTACCCTACTAAATGTTAAAATTTCTGTGTTTTAAGACCCTCTTTAATCCACTTTGATTGTGGTGTCTCTGTCCATGGGCTTA